GGTTGCTGAACATCACTGCTGCTCCGGCCTGAACAGGGGCCACTCATCTGCATGCTATGTGGCATTAACTTTTATGGGCTGCCCAACCGCCAGCCTGTCAGGTGCTGTCCCCAGTCCCCCAAGACTCTCCTGCCCTTCCTATGCCTACCCTGGGGGAGCTCTGGTGGGCTCTGAGTCCTCTAGATGAGCCCCCACCTGTCCACCAGGCCTGCTTGACTAGCTCTGCCCTGCCCCAACTCCTGACAATTTGCTTCTTGTCCCACTGCTCCTGCTGTTTCTTCCTCTCAGCCTTCAAAGCCCAAACTCAGCCTCCTCTGGGGTGACTTCCTGACTGGTCACTGCCATGGGACCCACCTCCTCTATCCAGTCATTCAGCTAATACCCAAGGAGCACCTACTGCATGTGAGGTCTGACAATCGTAGTAGGACCCTGCCTTGGTTTCCCCACCAGGGCCCTAAGGAGCTCCAACTGAGTGAAGTCCTGGGATGCTCTGACCCTTCCCTCTTCCCTCAGCAGCCACCCACAGCCCCCTCCCTCACTATGAGGCCCCCAGTTGAGCCGGGCCCCCAGGGGGAGGGGGTGGGTGGGTCTAAACCTGGGGTCTTTAAGGAAGAGGAAGGGCAGGAAGGAGTTACTCCCCCCTCTCCATCCCCACCCAGACCCACAACTGGGGAAACAGGTTTGCCAGCTGATGTCAGCTCTCACTGCTGAAGGGAGGGGTGCAGGTGTTGCTGGCTGGGTGGCTGGCCAACTAAAGGGTCTCTAAACACCCACTTTCAGCTCTGCCCCTTACCTTGCACTCCCCCTCCCCAAGCACACACACAATAGGTCCCTAACAGGACTCAAAGTTGCATAGCCTACTCCTCCCTGGATTGGGGGTTCCAGGATCAGGGTCAGGAGCAGGCGGGCAGGAAGGCGAGCTGGGAGGCTGGCCCTAGCTTCCTCTTCCCAGGCAGCCTGGCCCCGCCTGGCTTGGGGGTTTGCTGTTACATCCTGGATTTGTTTGCCTGGCCCCAGGCTGCCCACTGTCTGCTCAGGCTTCCAAAGCTACAACCTGCCAGCCTATGCTCCATACCTGCCCTGCGAGGTGAGGAGCTCCGGGAGGGGGAGGCTCAGCACCCCATAATAACCCCGCATTGATTGGCTTTCAGGACCTCCCAGTCTCTCATTCTCGTCCTTGGATTGGCCGCGAGACATTTATCCACTCTCCTTAGGCCTGCGCGATGCAAGACGGGAGAAAAGGAGGGGCGTACGCGGGCAAGATGGAGGCAACTACGGCTGGTGTGGGCCGGCTAGAGGAAGAGGCGTTGCGGCGAAAGGAACGGCTGAAGGCCCTACGGGAGAAAACCGGGCGCAAGGTGAGAAGTGTGGAGTGAGGGTCGCAGTTGAGCTGAGCTGGTGGTTTTCTCCCTTTCTTTGCAGGACAAGGAAGATGGGGAGCCAAAGACCAAGCATCTCAGAGAAGAGGAGGAAGAAGGCGAGAAGCACAGGTAATGCCCGTGTGCAGCTCCAGGGTCTGCTCTTCATCTCTGCTTGTTCCCTCTATTCTTGCAGGGAACTTAGGCTGCGGAACTATGTCCCGGAGGATGAGGACCTGAAGAAGAGGAGGGTGCCCCAGGCCAAACCGGTTGCAGGTAAGCAAGCTGTCCCTCTCCACCTCTGCTTCACAGGCCTTCTCTGTTTAATTGCACCCTCTAGTGGAGGAGAAGGTGAAGGAGCAGCTGGAGGCCGCCAAGCCCGAGCCCGTCATCGAGGAGGTGGTGAGTGCCTGGACCACCCTGGCATCCTCGCTTCCACCCTGATGTGTGTCTCCTCCCTTCCCAGGACCTGGCCAACCTCGCTCCTCGGAAGCCTGACTGGTGAGTGTTGCCCGTGCGTGGCGGGTGCAGGCCCTTCCTGCTTCTCCCTGCCTCCCTGCTCCAGGGACCTCAAGAGAGATGTGGCCAAGAAGCTGGAGAAACTAAAAAAGCGGACTCAGAGGGCCATTGCCGAGCTGATCCGTAAGTGCAGTGCCTGGGAAGGTGGGGTCCTGTCCCCACCCCTTCTGTCTGCCATCCATCCCAGGTGAAAGGCTGAAAGGCCAGGAAGACAGCCTAGCCTCTGCAGTGGATGCTGCCACCGAACAAAAGACCTGTGACTCCGACTGAGGCATGCCCTGCCCCACCACTCGCCCATCAGGCCTGTCCTGCAGAGGATGGTCTTGGGCAGGGATGGGGGCTAGGCTTGCCATCACCTCCAGTTTGGCTTCTGAGCAGAGACTCCCTGCCCATCAAGTCTGAAACCCCCATGGATGAGGTCAGCTCCTTGTCTGCTGGGTGGCCCCTGCCATTCTGAATGGAGGCAGAACCAGCAACAACTCTGGGCGTGCCTGTGTCTGCACATGTGGATGTACATATGTCTGTATATATGTATATATTTTGAACTTTCTAAAAAAAAATCTGGAAATAGAAACAAGTAAACCCCTGTGTGTGGCAGAAATGTGTCAGATATTTCCTAGGTCTGAGGG